ACAGACAGAGATGTTTATAGATAGGCAGCGGGTGTGGGGTGGGGCACCGGCTCTCCCACACGGCAAAGCCCCCAGCTGGTTCCAGGGCCACGGTGGGGACGCTGTGGGGAGAAAGTTCGAGGAGGGCCAGGTTGTTTCATGGCCTCAGAGCATCTCCCAAGGTACAGACTGACTACAGTGGTGGTGGGGGAGACAGCCCTGCAGCACACCCCGACCAGCCCCACTCAACCGAGAGATGCGAGCAGAAACCACGGCGACAAACTATGACCTCCCCGGGCCCCCATTGGGACCCCAGGGAAGGAGAGGGTCACCGAGGCCCTCCTGCCAGGCCTTGCCTGCACCCTCCCCCACACCCCACACCTGTCAGAGACGTACCTGGCTGCAAAGTCCTGAGGGACACACCTGTGGGAAAGACGAAGGGCCCAGGATGGAGGGGGCTGCCAAGGAGAGGGGTGTGCGGGCTCCAGAGGCCCCTGCCAGGCCTCAGGGCGGCACTGGGGTGGGGCCTGGTCCTGAGCAGAGGGGCCCGGCCTGGTGAGGCTGGGTCAACTGCTGTCTCACTGGCCCAGGGCTGGGTGGGACAAGCCACAGGCCATAAACGGCAGCTGGAGGCCGGGAGCTTGGCCTCAGGCCTGGGCCTCCTCCCCGCCCTCCAGGTCCTGCTCAGGAAAGAAATCACCAGTGTTCTAGGGCCTGGGACTCCTGGCACCCCCAACTCCCACCCGCACCCCCAACTACCACCCGCCCTGCCAACTCCTGCACCCCCAACTCCCACCCGCACATCCCTCCTGCCTCTCCCCAGCACGGACAGCTGGGCCTCCAGCCAGGGGTGCAGTCTCTTCAGAGGAGACACGGGGCCCCACAGGGTGGGGACTCAGCATGTTTCTCCGTCTCAGACCAGCCCCCAGTTTCACCCCCATCAGGGGTCCAGGCAGGAAGCAGATGCCCCCCCATCCCCACACCCAGGCCAGGTCACCCACCGGGCACAGCCAGGAGCAGCAGGAGGCCACAGGCCCCAAGGGCCATGGTGTCTGCCCACTGTAGGGAGAAGGAGGGCCAGCCTGACCCTTGGACCTGCTGGGCGTGGGGGATAGGGGTGGCCACACACCTGCTGTCAGGCAGGGCGGGAGGACGGAGGAGGAGGCCGGAGCTCCACAGACGGCCCCACCTGTTCCTTCTGCACCTCAGAGAAGGGTCGTCACCTCCATTTATCCCTGTGTGGACGCCACAGCCCTGGCACCAAGTGGCCGGCTCCGTCAAGGGAAAGCGGGGAAGGACAGAAGGCAAAAGTACTTCTCACCTTGTCTCTGCTCCGGGGCCAGGGCTGAGGGAGGGGTGAGTGTTCCTCTGAGTGCCGCCCCCTCCAACCCTCACCTGTCCCAACTCAATTCACCTGCAGCACTGGGGACCCCGTCTTTCTGCCTGTGCCCCAGCACGCCACTCCCCGCAGAGTGCTCCACACGACCCAGATTGCAGGCCTGCTGGGGAGGAAGAAGCTTCAGGCACCATCCCCTGAGCCCCAGCAGTCCTGTGACATGGTGCCGTTCACCCCCACCATTGGACAGGAGAGCCAACTGAGGAACCGGGAGGGGGGCCTGGCCCTGGTGATTGCCCCCAGCTTGGTGGGGTCTCCTGTTGTCCAGGACCCTGGGAGACCTGGGATTGCTTCTGTCTGCGGTGGCCTGGCCACCTGGGTGCCGTCCCCTCGGTGGGAACCCTGTCCCCCCCACTCGCCCTCCGCCTCACACCCCCCTGTGACGGGGAACCAGGGCCTCCTGCCGGCAGCCACGTGGGTGACCTTGGAGCAGGTGCCCCCGTCCCAGTCAAAACGCAGGTGGCTGCAGCCCTGGCCAGCAGCCTGCCTGCCACGTCCTGAGAGACCCTTCCTGCTGAAGCTGACGCTCACATCTGCCAGTGTCACTGGGCTGAGCTTCACTGAGCTTCCCAGGGATCTTAGATCTAATTTGGGAAGCTCTGGGGCTGGAGCCCGCCCTCCCCCTCCACCCAGTGACCGGCCCCTGCTGTCCACCTTTCCTTACACCGGCAGCCCTGTCCTGAGGGGCCGTCTTGCTTCCCTTCGGGGTCTCATCCCTCCGACTCCCACCCCGCAAAACCTCCAGTGGGCGTGTGGAAGTGCTTCTAGGGGCTCAGTGTTCCCTGGGGGTCACCCCGTGCTGTCTCTGTGATCCCTAGAAGGTGGGATGGGCCAGAGGGAGGA